GTCAGAACCTTAAGGTCCTCCTTTGGGCATTTCCGTTTCTGCGAGAGCTTCCCGTGTTCTGGCCTAGGCAGGAACGGATTGGCAGTCTAGCAACACACAGGGCAATTTTTACTTTATTATTTTATTGTATGTATGTATTTATTTATTTGAGTCGGAGTCTCGCTCTGCTGCCCAGGCTGGAGTGCAGTGGCGCGATCTCGGTTCACTGCAACCTCCGCCTCTCAGGTTCAAGGGATTCTCCTGCCTCAGCCTCCCGAGTAACTGGGATTACAGGCACCCCCCACCACGCCTGGCTAATTTTAATTTTTTTTATTTATTTATTTGGAAAGAGGTTGCATCATGTTGGCCAGGCTAGTCTTGAACTCCTGACCTTAAGTGATCCACCCGCCTCGGCCTCTCAAAGTGGTAGGATTACAGGCATGAGCCACCGCGCCCGGGAAAAAGAGACCAATTCTTAGTTCATCCAGAGTAACCCTCTCCTGCCTTAGTCCAGCCTGGACTAAGTCCTTCCGGAGTTGGTGTGCATCAGAACAAAAACCTCGTGAGGGGAGAACACCCTCCGGAAGCACAGTTTTAAAGTTTATTTTTAACATTTTAATACTCTACTTTTTAAATTGCCCATCGTTACCCACGATAGTGAAATGAAAATTAAGCTCCCCTGGGGTTGCCCCGTCAACCCTCCCCGCACCAAGTGGAACAGGCGGAGCTCGAGCTATGCCACATAGGGGCGGGGAAGCAGCCCGGCGGTCCTCATGGGAATGTGCCGTACACTTCACCTCTTTCGCTTCTCGCTCTACATCATCCCTGAGAAGCCTTTTTAAACACTTGAATGTGCTTGTTTCAGAGTGTATTTGTAAAGTGCAGTCAGATTTTGTTGTACGGAAGACGGGACTGTGATGCCTTGCAATTTCCCTCTGCCTTTTGCATTACATGGCGCCGCCATCTTGAGCAGAAATGTATCATGGGGCTCGCCATTTTGCATGGTCGAGCGGGTATTTCCGGTTCCGGCGGGGGGCTTTTCTCTCTCTCTTTCACTGCAAGGCGGCGGCAGGAGAGGTTGTGGTGCTAGTTTCTCTAAGCCATCCAGTGCCATCCTCGTCGCTGCAGCGACACACGCTCTCGCCGCCGCCATGACTGAGCAGATGACCCTTCGTGGCACCCTCAAGGGCCACAACGGCTGGGTAACCCAGATCGCTACTACCCCGCAGTTCCCGGACATGATCCTCTCCGCCTCTCGAGGTACGGACTAAGGTAGATTTCAGGACCCGAGACACTGATTTTTCTTCTGTTTTACCTCCTTTAGATAAGACCATCATCATGTGGAAACTGACCAGGGATGAGACCAACTATGGAATTCCACAGCGTGCTCTGCGGGGTCACTCCCACTTTGTTAGTGATGTGGTTATCTCCTCAGATGGCCAGTTTGCCCTCTCAGGCTCCTGGGATGGAACCCTGCGCCTCTGGGATCTCACAACGCAAGTAGCTGCTCACTTAGCTCTGGGGCCTTAAGTCTGAGAATGACAAACTCCTCCCTCTCAGGGGCACCACCACGAGGCGATTTGTGGGCCATACCAAGGATGTGCTGAGTGTGGCCTTCTCCTCTGACAACCGGCAGATTGTCTCTGGATCTCGAGATAAAACCATCAAGCTATGGAATACCCTGGGTGTGTGCAAATACACTGTCCAGGTAAAGTGAGCCATCTCCAAGGATCTCTTCCAGTTTGCCCTAATTTCCTTTCCATCTTCTGTAGGATGAGAGCCACTCAGAGTGGGTGTCTTGTGTCCGCTTCTCGCCCAACAGCAGCAACCCTATCATCGTCTCCTGTGGCTGGGACAAGCTGGTCAAGGTGAGCGTCAAGCCAAGGCAGGGGCTTTACCAGATGTTCACCTGTCAACCGCACGTCTATGCAGGTATGGAACCTGGCTAACTGCAAGCTGAAGACCAACCACATTGGCCACACAGGCTATCTGAACACGGTGACTGTCTCTCCAGATGGATCCCTCTGTGCTTCTGGAGGCAAGGTATTTGGGGACAAGGCGTCTCCTACTCAGTGACAGTGTCCTGATTTACCTTACCTGTGTCCAGGATGGCCAGGCCATGTTATGGGATCTCAACGAAGGCAAACACCTTTACACGCTAGATGGTGGGGACATCATCAACGCCCTGTGCTTCAGCCCTAACCGCTACTGGCTGTGTGCTGCCACAGGCCCCAGCATCAAGATCTGGGTGAGTGTGGGTTACAATTGACTGGGTACCTGAGTCTTAAGGTTGCTTTTGCCCTGTTCCCCAGGATTTAGAGGGAAAGATCATTGTAGATGAACTGAAGCAAGAAGTTATCAGTACCAGCAGCAAGGCAGAACCACCCCAGTGCACCTCCCTGGCCTGGTCTGCTGATGGCCAGGTAAGTGGGTCTGTCCTCTCAGGTGATTCTGCCCTGACCTGTCACTGTCATTTCTTCCCTGCAGACTCTGTTTGCTGGCTACACGGACAACCTGGTGCGAGTGTGGCAGGTGACCATTGGCACACGCTAGAAGTTTATGGCAGAGCTTTACAAATAAAAAAAAAACTGGCTTTTCTGACTTTTAGGTTTTTTTTTCTTATATGCAAAAAAGCTCCATTCTATCTACATTGCTTACACATTAA